ATATATATTTTTAAATGAAGAAATTGAGACACAATAAGGCAAAATATCTTGTCTCATATAACCCAACAAGGAAGTATTGTTACTGTGCTTTGAAGTGGAATGAACTATTAAGTTCACTTGATTCATCTCTCTGATGTACTGTAACACAATGTTAGTAAAGTGTATGGTGATTGTTAAGATTAGGGAGGTAATATGGAATACTGGTTAAAAAAATCACTTAGGCCTTGAAGTGGGCTGACTTAAGGTCAAGTTCCGCTCAGCTAATTAGCATCTCTGTATAAAACTGAGATGATAATAGAACTCATTTTAACCTGCCACATGGAATATGCTAGAGGCTCAATAAATAATAGCTGTTATTATGATTATATAATAATGTATTAAAACGAGAGTATAAGATCATCCAGCATAGGAAAAATTATCCTCAGTGCCTAGATTTATCAAAAAGACAAGGCTATAAATTTCCATTAGACATCCACTTCAAAGTAAAAATATCTGTATAATTTTCCCATAATCAAATCTTTGCATGTCATCATATTTTCATTTAATTAAAACTCTCAAGTTAATAACAACAGGGACCACATGATTTTTAAAACACGGTTGTTCTCAGTTCTTCACTGACAAAAGGGAACTTCCTATAGAAAATACAAAAGATGGCCCATTAAATAAAATAGAAAATACAAAAGATGGCCCATTAAAATTACTCGGGATAGAAAAAGTTGGTGCTTTTTCTTTAAAATAAAGAGGAAATGGTGCGCCACAGGCCCCAGATTGTTTCCCTGAAGTGAGAGGATATTATTTGTTGAATCTGTTTCCCCAGGAAACAACAAATATTGAACAGGTCAATGCTTTTCAGAAATGAGACCCAAAAAATGCGGAAAAAGACTGCCAAATTGGCAAGAACAACTTTCCTATCTTTGTTTGAAGAGCATCAGCCCAGAAGTTATTTTATTTCCAAGTAGCCTTTCTTTTACTGCCAACAGAAATCTTTTGCAATATATAAGAACTGAAGTTTCTTGTCTCTTTTCACCTTTATTTTCTGTCTTTCAACTGGCAAGAGTCATTTTGACCAGCAGGTTAATCAACTCTAAGACAGATCCTCACGCAAAGGTATGTACCTGGAAATATTAACTGAAGAAATTTCATACTGATCACCTATTGTGCTTACTTTCAGAGGCAACTGAAAGGATGAAATCACTGACTTGGATCTTGGGCCTTTGGGCTCTTGCAGCGTGTTTCACAGTAAGTATCATTAATCACGATCACACATCTTTATTTAAAATTATTTACTTCTTTGTTTCCACAGCCTGGTGAGAGTCAAAGAGGCCCCAGGGGACCATATCCACCTGGACCACTGGCTCCTCCTCCTCCACCATGTTTTCCTTTTGGAACAGGATTTGTTCCACCACCCCATCCTCCACCCTATGGTCCAGGGAGATTTCCACCACCCCTTTCTCCACCCTATGGTCCAGGGAGAATCCCACCATCCCCTCCTCCACCCTATGGTCCAGGGAGAATTCAATCACACTCTCTTCCTCCTCCTTATGGCCCAGGTTATCCACAGCCACCTTCCCAACCAAGACCCTATCCACCTGGACCTCCATTTTTCCCTGTAAATTCTCCAACTGATCCTGCCCTCCCTACTCCTGCACCCTAAATACAGACAACTGCAACAGGTGCCACCACCCACAAAAGACAACACTACCCTCGTAACTACTGCTTCTACTACCCAAAAATAAGAATTTCAACACTACTTCCAAGAGACTTTTAGATAAAATCACTTCCATTTTTGGATGAGAATAAAGATTTCCAAAGCACTGAGCTTTTGGGAGAAATATCTTAGAAATTGTGAA